TCCTGTGCTTTTATGTCATTCCTGAGGATTTCTTAGCTATAGGCTAGAGAAATCTGGAAACACAACAACTCTCCCAAGGTTTTCCATCTCTTCCCTCTCATTTCACACTTCTCTGAGGCAACTGCCAATGTCTGGCTGCCTTGACAGGTGACGACGGATGCCCCCAGGCTAGCTGTTGAAATCAGCCTGTGACCAAGCAGGTGTAAATCAAATAGTGCAGAATTCTGATAATTGGACGACAAGGGAGATAGGGAACAAATTCCCCACTAAGGAGAGAATAACGCTTATTCATAATGTTGTCTACCCAAAAGTGAAATAAAATTACACAGGGACAAAGCTAAATTATATGAACTTTTGAAAAGGCACATTTATCTTGGAGAATCAATAAACTCTTGGTGTTTCACTGTTATGAGTTCTCCAATTATTTTTAACACATATTTTTTCTTTTTTTAAAAAATATATATTTTGAGATAGAGTCGTGCTCTGTCACCCAGGCTGGAGTGCCATAGCGTGGTCTTGGCTCACTGCAACCTCCGCCTCCCAGGCTCAGGTGACACTCTTGCCTCAGCCACCTGAGTAGCTGGGACTATACCCATGTGCCAACATGCCCAGCTAATTTTTAATTTTTTTCTAGAGACAGGGTCTCATTATGTTGCCCAGGTTGGTCTCAAACTTCTGAGCTCAGGCAATCCACCCGCCTCAGCCTCCCAAAGTGCTAGGATGGCAGGTGTGAGCCACCGCGCCCAGCCGAGTTCTCCAATCACTATTATAGCAGTATATATTCTCTATATCCTCTTGGAATAATGTTACACCTTTGTACTATGTCCACTGTGCCAAAGATAAAAGGAGACTTTACCAGGAGTCTAAGTCTGCAAGGGGCCAAACCTCTTTCACCAACAGGGTTTGTCAGTGTGATATGATGCTAAAAACAGTCCTTTGGTTGACTTGTGGGTAATTGATTCTCTGACGCTGACAACGCTTAGGAAAATGAAGAGATAAATGATGGGAACGCCAGGCGGCTGCCAGAGCAAACACCCAGCCCAGGGCCCCTGGATTTGAGCAGTGCCTCGGAGCAGAGGGATATCTGCCGCATCAGGTGAGAGGGGTGGCCCTGGGGGGGCTAGGCTGGTACCTGACCTTCCCCTCCTGTCACTCTGCAGGTGCCACCCCGGGTGAAGGATGCCACTCTGGGTGTTCTTCTTTGTGATCCTCACCCTCAGCAACAGCTCCCACTGCTCCCCACCTCCCCCTTTGACCCTCAGGTAAGCAGACCCTGGGGAAAGTTCCCACCACTCCGCCCTCTGACCCCTGACTCCTTCCGCACAGGATGCGGCGGTATGCAGATGCCATCTTCACCAACAGCTACCGGAAGGTGCTGGGCCAGCTGTCCGCCCGCAAGCTGCTCCAGGACATCATGAGCAGGCAGCAGGGGTAAGCAGGAGTTCTAGTGATTTCTTCCCACATAGCAACTAGTTCTCTTTTTCTAACCACACAGAGAGAGCAACCAAGAGCGAGGAGCAAGGGCACGGCTTGGTCGTCAGGTAGACAGCATGTGGGCAGAACAAAAGCAAATGGAATTGGAGAGCATCCTGGTGGCCCTGCTGCAGAAGCACAGGTATGGGTGTGTGTGCATGGGTGCATCTAGGGCCCCGGATTGAGCTTGATCTTTCTTTCTGCAGCAGGAACTCCCAGGGATGAAGATTCCTCCTGTGACCCGGGCTACCTGTAGCCAAAATGCAACTGGATCCAGTTAATCCTCTCATTTCTGACCCACTTTTTCCTTTGAAAATACAATAAAATTCCCCCATACCGGTGTGCATTTAAATGTTCTTTTCTCTTCAGCCTAATTTTTTATGT